TCCACTCTCCCAGGTGGGCCTCTCCCAGGCGGTCCTCTCTCAGGGGGTCCTCTCCCAGGTGGGCCTCTCCCGGGTGGAATTCCACTCTCCCACGTGGGACTCTCGTGGGTGGGCCTCTCCCAGGGGGTCCTCTCCCAGGTGGGCCTACCCCAGGTGGGCCTCCCCTAGAGCTCCCCTAGTGTGCCCACCCCGGGGTGAGTCCCGGGCCCTCCCCTCCCCAGGCCGACCCAAGTCCTTCAGTGGCTCCGGCTTCCCCGCGCGGGGGCTGCGCGCCCCGCCAAGCCTCCAATTCGGGTCGGTCGTAGGCGCCGTCCGGACCCCGGCCGGAAAGCAGCCCCGGCTGGGAGGTGGGGAGCCCCGGGGGGCAGGTGGCTGCGCTGCTACCCTCTCCGTGGGGGCCGGGGCTCTGCGTCTGCTCCTCCCGCCTCGGCCACCCCCTGCTGCCAGGTCTTAGCTCGTCCCCAGACCCGGCGGCCCCATCCACGCCCGCAGCCCGCATTTCCACTGCGCGACTTTCTGTGCCCGCTGCACTTCCAGCACCGTGGCAGGGGCAAATCACCGCCTGTTAAAGTAATGACGGAATGAATGAAAGAACGAAAGAATGAAGGAATGACTGACTGACTGACTGACTGACTGACTGAATGGATGAATGAATGAATGAATGAATGAATGAATGAATGAATGAATGAGCCGACGAGCGCAGGCGCGAAGGACGCAGTCGGAAGTTCCCGGGGAAGGTGGAGGGTGAGCCCGGGGTCAGGACCAGAACCCGGGCACACAGGAGCCCTGAGCGGGGAGAGGAGGCCCGCGCGGAGCCCCCGGCGTCCCCCCACGCCGCCTTCCCTCCCCTTTCTTCTTCCCGCCCCTCGCCGGGGGTCGCTGCCCTGGTGTCTCACTCCCGCGGAGCTGGCGGGGGGCAGGGCGGGGGCGCGGCGTTGTTCGCCTTCCCCGAAGTGTGGCCCCGCCGCCGACCCGTAGCCCCGCGTCCGCGTCCCTTTCGGTCTCCAGGCAACCGTGGCCGGGTCCTCGCGGCTGGAGAACCCAACCGACAGTGGGCGGCAGGACGCACCGCGGACCCCGGAGAGAGCGGACGAGCAGGGCGCCGGCGCCATGGACCTGGTCATCACGCAGGAGCTGGCCCGCGCCGAGAGCCAGCAAGGTGACCCCAGGCCCGCCACGACCCCCGCCCCGCCAAACCTTCCTCAACCACCCGTTTGGGACAGATGCTGCGTCCTTGAAGAAGGCCTACGAGTTGATCAAATCGGCCAACCTAGGGAAATCGGAGTTTGACCCCTCAGAGAGCTTCAGCCCAGACCTGTTTGTTCTGTGTGCAGAGCAGGCCCTGAAGGTAACTAGTTCCCGGGATCCTCGGTCAGGGCACTGTGATCTTCTGTGGTGGTGTTCTCTTGCAGATGAGGCAGCCAGAGGTGAGCGAGGACTGCATCCAAATGTACTTCAAGGTGAAGGCGCCCATCACCCAGTTTCTGGGCCGAGCGCACCTGTGCAGGGCCCAGATGTGTGCCCCGAAGTCGGCAGAAAACCTGGTGAGAGGCGTCCTGTGCCCCTTATCCCCAACCGGTCTAATTGTGCTTCTTTATGTTGCCTTAGGAGGAATTTGAAAATTGCGTGACTGAGTACATGAAGGCCATAAACTTTGCCAAAGGAGAACCGAGGTAGGCAAAATTGAAGTGGCCGTTTCTCACTGCGTGCTCTCTGCTTCCTCTGCTCGCGCCGCAGGTACTACTTTTTGGTGTACAATGCATCAGTCCTCTACTGGCAGATGGTGAGGCCGTTCCTCAAGCCTGGATATCGTCACCATCTGATCCCCAGCCTTTCCCAAATCATAAACGTGCTGAGTCAGACTGAGGAGGAAGACAAGGAGTGGCGTGCTGAGCTGATGCTGTGAGTTGAGCTCGCCGTGCCCTCTGTGGCCTAGGTTGACCAGTGGTGTGTTTCTATTATCCAGGGAACTTCTGGAGTGTTATCTGCAAGCCGGAAGAAAGGAGGAGGCTGCCAGGTTCTGCTCCACGGCAGCTCCGTTCATTAAGTCTCACGTGCCACAGAAATACCGGCAGATATTCTCTGTTATGGTAAATCAGCGTATTAGAAATAGAGACGTAAGCCAGATTAATAATCTGCTCCATTTTATGACAGGTTCGTCATGAATTAATGGACGAACTTCAGTTAAAGGAAGAAAAGAAAAATTCCATTAGCCTGTCAGTCACTTTCTATATTAATATGCTAAAGGCGTAAGTCGTTTTGGGAGGGAGAGCAAATACTGTTGTGCTGAATTACTCTCTGAATTATTTCTAGAAAAGCGGAGCAAAATGATTTACCAGGTGACATCAGTGTCATTCTGAGGAAGGCCTACAGACACTTAGGTCATTACAACCACCAGCGCTTTCCCTCTATCAGTGAAGAAAAGTAAGTGTTTGTATTTTTCCAATATCACATCTGAGCCGGTGCTGGCTGGTTTGTTTGTTTGCAGAATGCTTTTGCTTTTTGAATTGGCGCGTTTTTCCTTGACCTTGAAATGCATGGAGATCTCCTCTGCCTGCCTCTCAGACCTGAAGAAGATGGAAAGCAAAGTAAGTGGCTTCATGACACTGCTGCCTGGGGATCCATCTTTTCAAAAACTGTTTATATCTGCAGGATCCTGGGAAGCTTATTGAAATGGAATGTCTGGAGTGTGAATCGGAAGCTTTAAGACTTGAAAGTAAGATGAAAGTGTACAACCGAGCGGCTGTTGAGGTCAGTCCTTACGCAGGAGTCATACACCTGGCCCTCCCTAGAATCCCCCACGTCTTCTCCGCAGGCCCAGCTGGATATCATACAGAGGCTAGACGTCGCGCTGCAGCGAGCCGTGCGCCTGGGCGACCCCCGGGTCATCCACGTGGTGTGCGCCACGCAGTGGAACACCTGCCTGCCCCTGCTGCAGCACAACCTGCGGCACCACCTGCGGAAGCCCCTGGCTGGCGTTGCGGACGTGCTGGAGAAGCTGGACAGGTGGGGCGCTCACCTGTGCTGTGTCCTCCACACCAGGGCCCCTGATGCCACGCCACCCCCGCAGCCTCATGACGCTTCTCCGCTGTCAAGTGCACATGGAGATGGCGCAGATCGAGGAGGACGAGGACCGGCTGGAGCCCGCCACGGAGCACCTCCGGAAAGCCGCGCGCCTGGACAGCCTGGGCCTCTACCGGGACAGGATCCAGATGGCCTCCACCCGGCTGCGTCTGTGCACCACGCTATACCAGGCCCCTGAGCGCGCAGAGGACAAGGCCATCATGGCCGTTGAGCAGGTGCCGCCCCGGGGAAGTGAGGGAGGCTGGGTGCCCCTTGCTCATCAGTCTCTGCTTTTCACAGGCAAAAAAAGCTACACCAAAGGACAGCGTCAGGAAGAAGCGGGCCCTCCTGGTGAATGCAGGCCTGGCCTTAGCCCCTGACGCGTTTCAGATTGTGCTGGACAGTGAGAATGAGGCCAAAGGTGAGCTCTGCACTGGGCTCTCCCAGCCCAGATGCAACACCTGCCTTTGCATTTCCGCCCTCAGTCTCCACCGGGAAGAACAGGGGCCGGTTCACCTACCTCTGTGCGAAGGCGTGGCACCACACCGTCAGCGTGGACAAAGCTGCCGGGCACCTGCGGCGCCTGGGCAACGAAAACGACAAGGAGAGGTGAGTGAGGAAAAGGCCAGAGCGCCACGCACACCTTTCACTCGTTTGGGTTCTCGGTGAGCAGGATACAGATTTGGGCAGAGCTGGCCAAAGTGGCCCGGAAACAAGGCGTGTGGGACGTCTGTCGGACGGCGAGCCGCTTCTGCCTCCTGTATGACAACGTCAAGGTGAAGAAGTTGAGGCTGCGGCGAGGTTCGTACCCGCCCTCACGAGTGTGTCCCAGCACATGATCCTTACCTGCTGCCATTTCTCTCAGGGAAGAAGAAGCGAGGTAGGGACGGCTCGGTGCAGGACACCTGGAGCCAGCCTGAGGTCGTCCTGCAGAGGCAGGTGTGCCCCGACCTGCTGCGGAAGTTCGCGGAGGTGGGGTTCATCCATGCTGAGGTGCGTCATGGAGAGGGGGGTTCATCGGTGCTATGACCCCTCCCACCGCATGTGTGTTTTGCAGGCCACGGTTCATTTGCTGCGGTCAGAAGGTGTAGAGCTGAATGACCGGGCCATCCCCCCCGAAGACCTGAGCCAGCACCCAGCTGGCTACGTGCCTGAGCCCCCGGAGGTGAATGCTGAGTGGATCACATACAGGTGGGCAGAGGCGACAGTGGCCTTGAGCACCGGCATTAAGGGCTTGGTGGTGCTCGTTTTGCAGAACCTGGATCGAGAGTCTGTCCCGGTGTGCCATGAATAACTGGCTGCGCTCCGCAGAGATCGGACAGGAGATCCAGGAGGCGTGGATTGTGCAGAACGCCGTGGTCTACGTCCTGAACCACAACCACCACCTGATCCTGGCCGGGCGGCAGAAGGAGCTGGTGGACGCCCTGTACCACCTCCTGAGCATCGTTAAGGCCACAGGCCACAGTGGGTGCGTGTGGGCTGTGCTGCGTTCACGCAGGGCCAAGGTTCCCTCTGACAAGCATGTCTCCCAGGGACCCCGTGATGCTGGTGACGCTCTGCAACACCTTGGCGCGAGGCCTGATCATCAGCTGGATTCCAGTCCAGGCTGCCGAGAAGTCCAGGAAATTCATGCGACCAAACGCGTTTCACAGCCCACTGGACGCAGGAGCCACTTCCGAGATCAAAACAGCGGTGGAGGTACCACCTCCATGATGCCGAGAGAGAGAGAGAGGTTTCGTGACCGAGAACACGTCTGTCCTAGGTCTGCGAGTTTGCCCTGAACCTGACCAATGGGAGTGCGCCCGAGGAGACGGTGCCCACCGGCACCCGGCAGCAGCTTATCGCCACCTGGGTCAAGGCCAAGCAGCTGCTGCAGCAGCAGATTGGGCCACGGCTGGGCACCGAGGAGCAGGTGGGCGCCCCTGCCCACATCTGGGCTCTGACGGCTGATACACTCAGGGCATCCTCCCCACCAGGGCACCAATGAGGATGTCAGCTCGGTGACCAGAGTCCTCGTTGCCTTGGAAATGTACTCATGCAACGGGCTGGGCCTCATGGACTTCACTGTCCCCTCCCTGGCCCAGGTAGGTGTCCCCAGGGGTCCCGGGAGGCCAGGACGGTGCCCCTTCTCTTGCCACCCACCGGAAGTTGGTGAAAATGGCTTCCGAGTGCAACTGGTCGGACCCCCTGGTGGAGCTGCAGACCCTGACGCGGCTGACCCACTTCGCCCATGCAGCGCGTGACCATGAGACCACCATGGCCTGTGCTCACAGGGCTCTGGAGATGGGCATCAAGTACCTGAAGAAATTTGGGCCGTAAGTAACCCTCATGACTGGACAAATTCCCTGGCCTCCCTCCTCACTGGCCCTGTTCCTGCAGCGAGGAGTCCCGGCTGGTGGCAGAGATGCTGTGCACAGCCACGGCCATCCAGGGCAGGAGCATCATGGAAAACCTGAAGGGCCGGAAGCAGCTGCGACTGGTGGCAGCCAAGGCCTTCACGGAGAGCGCCAGGTGTGTGGCTCTAAGGGGCTGGGGTGGGCTCTGAGCCACCGCGTCATGACCTGCCCTCTTTTAGGTTCGGAGGCATCGCGGGCAGCAGCGCCCTGGTGATGCTGGCCGCGCGGCATTACTGGAACGCCTGGCTCCCACTGCTGTCCTCAGCCGTCTACAGGAAGAAGGCCAAGGGTGCCCTGAAGAGGCTCATCGGCATCATCAACAAGACAGAGGCCAGAAAGCAGGTGCACCAGCCCTGGAGGGGGCTCCTGACTCCAATATACGTGTCGTTTACTTGCGTTACTTTAGGAGAAAGGAAAGACGCTGCTTCTGCACCAGTGGCCCACGGCCGACTTCCAGGGTGGCGGGACGACCGAAGGATATTTTCTTCCAGGTTTGTAGCAGGACAGACAGACCCACAGGCTCGCTCCAAGGACACCCCTCCTTCTCCCTCCCAGGGGCTGAGGACGACCTGGCGCTCCGTGCTGCGCTCTACGGCCTGCTCTTCCACAGCCATGCCGACCAGGACGACTGGGAGGGCGGCCTCAAGGTGCTGGACGAGGCTGTGCAGGTGCTGCCAAGGACGGCCCACCGCCTGTGAGTGCTCCCCCCACCGCCTGTGAGTGCTCTGACGTTGGTTTCTCACCTTCCCTTTCTTTAGCTTGATCTTCAAGCACATGGTCATCGTGAAGGCCAAGCTCGGGCAGAATTTTTCGATGGAAATACAGAAATTCAAGGCCGAGAGTGAGGACTACTTGGCGCGCATGTGGCACCGCCTGGCCCTGAACTCGCCGAGCGTGTCTGGAGAGCTGGCCTGCTACAACAACGCCATCCAGGCCTTGCAGGTGTGAAGCCGTAAGCGTGGGTGCACGTGGTAGAGGATGTCACCCTTCCTGTTCAATCCCACAGAAGCCTGAGATGGAGTGGCAGAAGGTGGAGTACCTCATGGAGTTCGGCCAGTGGCTCCATCACAGACACTTTCCTCTCGAGGACGTGGTCTTCCACCTCCGCTGGGCTGTCGAGATCCTGCTGGCCATGAAGCCGCCCGGCGATGTCCCTGAGCCACAGCCCACGCCGGATGGTGAGCCCACGCCGCTGGCAGGGTGCCGACCCCTGCTCTCAGCCTCGGGCACCCCGTGTTTCAGGGGAGTACGTGGCTGTGGAGATGCCCCCACGGAGCCCCGTGTCCGAGGCCGAGGAGGCGGTGTCCTTGGAGCAGCTGCGTAGCGTGCGGCAGCTGGAGGCGCTGGCCCGCGTGCACATCCTGCTGGCCCTGGTGCTGTCGCCGGGCGCCGAGGGCTACGAGGACTGCTGCCTTGCAGCCTACGCCTTCTTCAGGCACATCTGGCAGGTGAGGCCCAGCGCAGACTCCCCTGCTCCTGCAGTGCTGCAAATGTGGATTTCATCCCCACCAGGTTTCTTTGATGACAGCAGGAAAATCAGTTCTGGAAAACAGACCCCTGGCAGCAACCAGCTCACATCTGTTATTGCCTAAAAAAGAGAAGGAGAATGAGAGGAGTAAAGAGAAGGAGAAGGAGAGGAGTAAAGAGAAGGAGAATGAGAGGAGTAAAGAGAAGGACAAGGAGAAGGGAAAGGAGGAGAAAGTCAAGGAGCCCAAGCAGGTGATGCCCAAGTGGCCACGGTGCAGAGGCCGTTCAGGTAAATCCTGTATTCTTGCCTTTCTAGTCTCAAAGCCCAGCTCCTATCAAACAACTGGAAGACTTACCCATGAGCATAGAAGAGTGGGCTTCCTACTCCTGCCCCGAGGAAGTGCTGTCTGTACTGAAACAGGACAGAAGTGACTCTACTGTGAACCCCTCAAGTATCCAGAAGCCGGTACGTTGACATAAAGAAAAGGCTCAAGACCTTGACCTCCTGTGTGTGTTATGTGTCCATGTAGACATACAGTTTGTATTTCCTGGACCACCTGGTCAAGGCCCTGCAGAAGATGTGCCTGCACGAACTCACGGTTCCCGTCCTGCAGTTGGGGGTGCTGATTTCGGACTCCGTGGTGGGAAGCAAGGGCCTGTCGGATCTCTACCACCTTCGGTGGGTACAGCTCCTTTTTCGGAGTGTGATTTAACACTGACTCTTTCGGCCACACTCCCCACAGCCTCGCCCACGCGTGCTCCGAGCTGAAGCTGAGAGAAGCAGCCGCGCGCCATGAAGAGGCGGTCGGGCAGGTGTGCGTCAGCGAGCTGGAGCAGGCCAGGTGTGTGCCGTCCCACCCTGCGCCGCCTGGGGCTCTTGCGTATTGTCTGTTTTCCTCGCATTAGCTGCAGAAAAGAGATCGCGTTGAAAAAAGAGAAAAATAAGGAGCCTTTATTAGAAGAAAGCCTGCCAGCACTGAATGAGCAGACACTTCCTGTCCAGCCTGGGGAGATCAAACCACTGGACGCCAAGGACAAGGTAACCTCACCGTCCAGAATCCCTCTGACCCGATCGTGCCGCCTGGGGCTGCGGTATCTTACAGATTTTGAAGATGAATGGGGAGACCGGGAGGGACCTGGATGGGACGTCCTTTCCCCACCTGTGGATGCTGAAGGCAGAAGTTCTGCTGGAGATGAACCTGTACCAGCCTGCACGGCTGCTCCTGTCGGAGGCTTACCTGGCTTTCCAGGTGAGGAGCCCCTCCCAGCCCATCACCATCCAAACCCAAGCATGTCTGAGTTTCTCTCCTTCAGGAGCTGGATGAGCCTTGTGCAGAGGCCCAGTGCCTGCTCCTCCTCGCACAGTTGGCCAACAAGGAGAAAAACTATGGACAAGCCAAGAAAATGATCGCACAGGCCCAGCACCTGGGCGGAAGTGAGGAGTTCTGGTACAATTCCACTCTGACCCTGGCAGAGGCGCTCTTGTCCATGGAACACTCAGGAAGGGAAGCTACGGTAAGAGGCACGGGGACCTGGGGCTGCATGTCACACACCCGTATCCACCCCTGCCTGTCCTCAGGTGTGTCACATATTTCAGAAGCTCATCAATGCCTTCAAGATCCTCAAGAAAGAAAGACCAAACCGATTGCCTTTACTGGAATTCATGATCACAGATCTAGAAGCCAGGTAACTCTTTGTAAGAAACACTGTTCATTAGCTGACTCCAGGCCCCAAACCGTCCCTCCGTCAGGTGCCTGAGCCTGCGGGTCAGAGTTGCGCAGCACTCAGCGGTCACTGAACCCACAGAGTGCTCGTTGCTACTGAAAGAGATGGATGATGGCCTGTTGGAAATTGAGAGAAAGTTTATCGACTGTGGCTGCAAAGAGAATTGTGTTGACGTAAAACTAGAGCGTGCGAAGATCAAGAGGTAAGGCTGCCTCCACGACCCCTGCACGGGAGGTTTTAAAATTCCATTCTTATGTCTTATAAAGGTTACGTGCCCAGAACGAGAAAGATGAAGAACAAAAAACTGCGTATTACTTGGAAGCGTATGGCCTGGCCCAGGGTGCCGTAGCTGAGGAAGAAGGGAGGCTTCACAGCATCCAGGGCTTATATGGCCTGGCCCAGGGCGCCATGGCTGAGGAAGAAGGGAGGCTTCACAGCGTCCAGGGCCTATTGTCACTTCAAGACGTAAGCAGGTGTCCTGGTTCCTGTGCACACTGCCATGCTTCAGAGGCATGCCTGACCCCCTCAGTTGCAGAACGTCAACACGCCCCTGATGAGGAAGCTGGCGCGCCTCAAGCTCGGCCTCGTGGAAATGGCTCTGGACATGCTCCAGTTCATCTGGGAGGAGGCCCACGGGCAGCAGAGTGAGCAGGGGTCCCTGGAGAAGCTGCTGGCGGACTATCTGCAGAACACCAGTGACTACACTTCCGTCGGCCTGGTAATTGCTGGGGTCACAGATTCCCGGTGGAGGTGGCAGCTGTAACATGTCTGTCTTTTCGAAGCAATGGTTCACGCTGAAGCGGACTCTAGCACACGGGGCACTGGCACAGCTGGGGAGCCTGCAGCCGCTGAGCGTGGGCTGTGTGGAGATCCGCGCCCGGCTCCTGGGCCTGGCCGGGAGGGCCCTGCACCTGCTGGCCATGCAAGCTGACCCTGTGCACCCTACCTGCTACTGGGAGGCGGGCCCCTCGGTAGGTGCTCCTGCTTCTATCCCAAGTCTGGCAAGTGTCTGCCAACCTGCAATGTGTGTCACAGGTGGGCGCCAAGCTGAGCGGCCTCAAGTCTCTGGAGCTGGAGGTAGAGGAAGAGGGTGCCACAAAGTCCAGCAGGGACCCGCCGGCCTCCAGGGCAGCCCCGGAGGAGCACTGCAGGAGAGGCGAGGACCTGAAGGTGCGGCTGCCCCTCCTGCCCCTCGTGTGGCCCCTGGCCTGAGCCTGAGCCTTGTGCCCCACAGAGGAGGATGGTTCTGGCCCAGCAGTACCTGGCTCAGGCGTCAGAGGTGCTGCTGCAGTGCCTACAGGTGGCCCTTGGCAGTGGCCTCCTGGATGTCGCAGCAGCCGCCAGCCTGGAGATGGTGGAGTGTGTCGGCACCCTGGACCCTGCAACTACCTGCCAGTTCCTGGCTCTGTCTCAGGTGTGTCTCTGCCCTGCCCACCTCCAGCCAGGGCCCCTGGTACACCTCCCCTGCTCCCTTTCAGAGCTGCTCGGCCTCAGAGACGATGAGGGATGTCCTGCTTGCAGCCACAGCCAACACCAGCAGCTCACAGCTGGCGGCCCTGCTGCAGCTACAGCACCAGCTCCGGTGCCAAGACAGGACCACCACCAGCCTGGGCGCCCGTGTGGAGCAGAGGCTGGCCGCCGTGTCCAAGGTAAGCGGGCACGGATGCCGCTGAACCTGCCCGCATCCCCTGATGGCCGTTTTTCGCCACACAGGCTTGGCAAAATCTCTGCGTCACTGAGCAGCATTTTAACCTCTTGAATGAGATGCCTCCGACCTTTTGGATCCTCTTTCTGCACCTCTCAGGGGACAGGTAAAGCCGCTCCTTCTTGTTGAGGCCGCCCCCTTGCCTGCGACCCTGGCCCACGTCCTGCCAGCAGGTCCCGTCTGTACGGCGCTGCCTACGAGAAACCCAAGTTCATTACTGCAGCCAAAGGAAAGGTGCAGGCGGTGGGAGGTGAGCAGGGCTGCAGGGGAGGGGGAGGGGGACAGCGACAGAGGGTGTGTCCATGTCCCCACAGGCTCCTGCAAGGTGATGCGTCTGGCCATAAGTCCCACTGCCTTCTCCCACCTGCTGGCCTGTGCCCAGCAGTTCCGGAAGCAGACCCAGGCCCAGGTGTACAGTGAGGACATGGCCCTGAACATAGGCTCGGTGAGGCCCTCCAGGCTCCAAGCCACCCAGCCGCTACGGGGGCCTCTTTTTTGGATTGCGGTAGGAACCAGAAGGCCTGCAGGTGGAAGAGAAGGAGCGCCCTGTGCAGAGGCTCAGTAGCGTCCTGGGGCCCCTGGAGGAGCTTCTGCAGCCGCTATTCCCCCTGCTCAGCCTCTCCAAGGCCAGGTACTGGGGATGACGTTGAGGCTGGCACCCCATCTTAAACCCGAATATATAACCTGACTTTCAGAGTGCAGACACCTGCGGTTGTTGCCGATTCAGGGAAGTCGAAGGGCAAAGACAAGGAGAGGAAAACGTCCACAGGACAACACAGTGAGTGGGGCGGGCGTGGCCACTCAGCCTGGGGAGCTGATCTCCCTGCACTGCTGTTTCCCAGGCACAGTCCAGCCTGAGGTTGCCGATAAGATAGTCCTGGTCGCAGACAGACATCTCCTGGAGCTGCCACTGGAAGGTCTCTCTGTGTTCGATGAAGGGACAATTTCCTCTGTGTCACGAGAATTTTCTCTTCAAATGCTGTGGAATCGCCTCCATAAAGAAGAGACAGGTAGGAACTGCCCTCAGCCACCTTAATGTGTAAAACATCCCTGCCTCTTTCTTGTCTTCAACAGAAGGTGGCGTGAAAAAGGAGGGAAGAAGCAGAGACCCCAAAAAGAGAAGCCTAGCGAAGAAGGGCAGGAAGGTGGGTGGGGGCCTGTGATAGGGGATCGGGCTCTGCACCTGCTGACCCTGGTCTGTGGTTGCAGGGCAGCATCCCCCGGACCATCCCCCCTGACTGCATCATAGTCGACTCAGACAACTTCAAGTGTATCCTTTGATGGGCCCCGGGGGGGCCCCAGTGTGCTCCCGTTTCTCCTTGACCGGGACCCAGTCGTCGTGGACCCATACGAGGAGGCCCAGGGCCCAGGTGGGTGCTGCACAGGGCTCCCTGTTCAGGCACGTGGTCTGTATCCACCCTGTTCTCCTTGCAGAAATGCTAACTCCTGTCTCCATCACCCAAGACATTTTGGAAAGATTCCAAGACACATTCACGTCGCGATGGGCGGGACATCTGGGAAGCAAGCACTTTCCCAGGTTCGGATCTGGGCTCCCAGGAGCCGTTTGCACACTGTTGACCAGCGCTCTCCTCTCTCTGCAGCCAGGCCCAGTGGGAGCAGGCCCTGGGCAGCTGCAGCGGTTTCTTCTTCTATGGAATGGAGAGCTTCCTGTCCCATATATTAGTGGAGAGATTGGTCGCCATGAACTTGCAAGGTGAGAGGTGTCCTCTCAGCACCCCCTCCCCCAGGCTGCTGAGCTGCCCTTCCCGTCCCGGCAGAGTGCCAGGTGGCAGTCCTGCTGGACCTGGCGCGGTCCTACCAGAGCTTGAAGAGGCACATGGAGAGCGTGGAGCACAGGAGGTGCCTGGCTGCCTGGAACGGGTGGGCAGGGATGCTGAGGATGGAGAGGTCAGGGCACCAGCCCACGGGAGCCGGGTCCCCACAGCGCCTCACAGCTGTCCCTGGAGGAGCCCGTTGAGGCGGCCATCCTGCTGAGCCTGGTGGGCGTCAAGAGCATCCTGGCAAACCAGTGGCCGACGCTGCTGCAGGACAACGCGCTGCGGGCCAGCGTCTTATGGGAAAGTGCGTGGGCCCCTGGCATCCCGGGCCTGTCCCATGCCCTCCTGAGGGGACGTTTCTCCCCTAGATCTGTTGGCCGTTGGGAAGCCAATTGGAGAAACAGTGCGTCTCCTTCAGAAGATGAGTGGCGACGAGGCGGTGAACCAAGGTAAGGGAGGGGCGGCCTGCACCCCGCGGCCTGGGGTTCATAGCTCCCGCCCCTTTCTCCACAGACGAGGCTTCTCAGACCTTGAAGGACAAGCTGCTGCTGCTCCAAAGCTCCGAGCTCCTTCCCACCACGCTCAACTTGGTCCTGTATGGGCTGCCGCACCAAGCCATCGGGTAGTGCAGGCCTGGACCTGCCTCCCATCAGCTGCTGGGGCCCCAGCACTTGCCTCTGCCCTTGGCTCTGCCCCTCTGCCAACCCATCCCCACCTCCCGGCTCCCATCCCCAGCTCCCAGCTCGCTCTCCCCTTCCTGGGCCTCTCCCCAGCCCTTGGTGCAGCCTCAGCCAGGGACCCTCCCCCAGCGACTTCCCGCAAGGCAGCCGCCTGGACCTCGAGCTCTGCCTGCCTGTGTGCGCCATGGGGTCTGCGTCGGGGCTGGAGCTGCGTCTCTTCCCGGGGCCAGGACAAGGGCGGCCTCCCCTTGGCGGCGCTGGTGCTGAGTTGCTTAGACCAGAAGACTATTCAGACCGTGAGCCTGTTTTTGATTTGAGTGTTCCACTAAACAAACAACAAAAGCCAGTCTCTGTGAGTGGTTTCCGTGACTCGAGGCT